ATCCTACTGCTACTGTAGTTTGTTGTCTACGTTCATAATGGCAAAACGTGCTAAATGTCAGAGGTTGGTGAAAATTAAGACGTAAATTTTTTCTCATCCAAGTTCACAGTACTCTTGAATTAATTACCTCTCCTCGGGTTAAGAACCCCTGCAGGATAAGGTTGCCCCTAGGGCCAACACCTCACTGGAGCCCCGCCTCATGTCCTGGAGGCAGGAGCCTTCATGCCACCTACACAGAACTCGGAGCTGTCTCTTGGCCCAGCAGTTCTCCCCACAACTAGTTCTGAAAGTCCGGGGCTAGGAAAGAACGGCATCGTCGCCTGAGCTCCTGGCGCCACTTTAAACAACCCATCCTTGACTTGCGTGACTTCTTCCACAAGCTCTCCTGGTCACCTGGGCAAAATCCTAGGTGATCTGGGGACAAGGCGGAACTTCGGTTTTCTGATCTGCAAAAAGAAACACCTACCTCATAGGACTGTTAGGATGAATTGAGGTAATGGCTGGGTTGTGTACATTATACAGCACTATCAAGGTGTGCGCTGTGATCATTTTTGAGGGTTGTTAGGTGTTTGAGGACCCAGAACAGTCTACACAGCTGTAGTCCCCAAGTGTTGGGCACGCCTTAAGCGCTCCATAAACACCTGTAGAAATGAATGAATGACGTATGCATCTGCACGTGGGCCCACATCTGCAAGAACAGGCTGCTCAGGCCATGAGGCCCGGTGCATCACCTGCACTTCTCTTTATAACGGGTAGTAAAGTCTCCCTCGCTCTGTGCTACTCGGCAACCACAATTCTGTCCACAGAGGGCGGCGCAGTGGGGCTGCTTCGCCGCGAGCTCGCCTCCGGGGCTCCCACGTCGTGGCTTCCGGGCAGGTACCGGGCAGCTGGAGACGCCAGAGCCGGCGGGTAAGGTGCGGGCGGTGCGCCGGGCCGCGGGCGCGCAAGGAGGGGCGAGAGGGTGGGGAGGGGCGGGGCCGGCGTCCTCGTCACTTGATAAAACGCCTGCGAGTCTCCAGAGAACAACGGGCTCATTCAGCGGTCGCGAGCTGCCCGCGAGGGGGAGCGGCCGGACGGAGAGCGCGACCCGTCCCGGGGGTGGGGCCGGGCGCAGCGGCGAGAGGAGGCGAAGGTGGCTGCGGTAGCAGCAGCGCGGCAGCCTCGGACCCAGCCCGGAGCGCAGGGCGGCCGCTGCAGGTCCCCGCTCCCCTCCCCGTGCGTCCGCCCATGGCCGCCGCCGGGCAGCTGTGCTTGCTCTACCTGTCGGCGGGGCTCCTGTCCCGGCTCGGCGCAGCCTTCAACTTGGACACTCGGGAGGACAACGTGATCCGGAAATATGGAGACCCCGGGAGCCTCTTCGGCTTCTCGCTGGCCATGCACTGGCAACTGCAGCCCGAGGACAAGCGGCTGTGAGTTCCCAGACCCTTCCCACCCCCACTGGAAATCTCCAAATTGTCTCTGTTTCATCAACAGGTTGCTCGTGGGGGCCCCGCGGGCAGAAGCGCTTCCACTGCAGAGAGCCAACAGAACGGGAGGGCTGTACAGCTGCGACATCACCGCCCGGGGGCCATGCACGCGGATCGAGTTTGATAACGATGGTGCGTTCCTTTCCCTCACTCAGCGTTCACTCACTTGGAAGGCTAACTATGCTCCTTTCTACAGCTGACCCCACGTCAGAAAGCAAGGAAGATCAGTGGATGGGGGTCACCGTCCAGAGCCAAGGTCCAGGGGGCAAGGTCGTGGTAAGTGTAGAGACACATGTTCATCCTATACTAGAATGGGCTACTTTCTTCCATCTGCTTGCAGACATGTGCTCACCGATATGAAAAAAGGCAGCATGTTAATACGAAGCAGGAATCCCGAGACATCTTTGGGCGGTGTTATGTCCTGAGTCAGAATCTCAGGATTGAAGACGATATGGATGGGGGAGATTGGAGCTTTTGTGATGGGCGATTGAGAGGCCATGAGAAATTTGGCTCTTGCCAGCAAGGTGTAGCAGCTACTTTTACTAAAGACTTTCATTACATTGTATTTGGAGCCCCGGGTACTTATAACTGGAAAGGTATGACCTTTGTATTTATAGAAATAGAGATTTTTTTGTTGTTTTTACCATTTCATTCCTTTAGGGATTGTTCGTGTAGAGCAAAAGAATAACACTTTTTTTGACATGAACATCTTTGAAGATGGGCCTTATGAAGTTGGTGGAGAGACTGAGCATGATGAAAGTCTCGTTCCTGTTCCTGCTAACAGTTACTTAGGTAGGAGCAGGCACAGATGGCTGCCTTTGCCCTGTGAGGGGCTCTATATATTTTGTTTTTCTAGGTTTTTCTTTGGACTCAGGGAAAGGTATTGTTTCTAAAGATGAGATCACTTTTGTATCTGGTGCTCCCAGAGCCAATCACAGTGGAGCCGTGGTTTTGCTGAAGAGAGACATGAAGTCTGCACATCTCCTCCCTGAGCACATATTCGATGGAGAAGGTCTGGCCTCTTCATTTGGCTATGATGTGGCGGTGGTGGACCTCAACAAGGATGGGTGAGAAAGCCTCAGGTTATATTATGCTGCAATTCACGGCTCTTTCCCCTCATTATGTTTTTAGGTGGCAAGATATAGTTATTGGAGCCCCACAGTATTTTGATAGAGATGGAGAAGTTGGAGGTGCAGTGTATGTCTACATGAACCAGCAAGGCAGATGGAATAATGTGAAGCCAATTCGTCTTAATGGAACCAAAGATTCTATGTTTGGCATTGCAGTAAAAAATATTGGAGATATTAATCAAGATGGCTACCCAGGTAGATAATAGATTATGAAATGGCTATGATTTGTTAAAATGTTAAAATGTGATGTTGTCAACAGATATTGCAGTTGGAGCTCCGTATGATGACTTGGGAAAGGTTTTTATCTATCATGGATCTGCAAATGGAATAAATACCAAACCAACACAGGTAACCAAATAACCGGGATTTCTACAGCTAGATAATGTCCATTCGGATGCCCTGTGTATTTCAGGTTCTCAAGGGTATATCACCTTATTTTGGATATTCAATTGCTGGAAACATGGACCTTGATCGAAATTCCTACCCTGATGTTGCTGTTGGTTCCCTCTCAGATTCAGTAACTATTTTCAGGTCTGTTATCTATGATTTTAGTGTTAAGCATGCTGAGCTTGTTTTTCACTCCTTTTGTCTTCAGATCCCGGCCTGTGATTAATATTCAGAAAACCATCACAGTAACTCCTAACAGAATTGACCTCCGCCAGAAAACAGCGTGTGGGGCGCCTAGTGGGATATGGTGAGCATCCCTCTGTCTTGGTGGGATCCCCCCTTTTAAGAAATATGTGTTTGATTTTATTCAGCCTCCAGGTTAAATCCTGTTTTGAATATACTGCTAACCCCGCTGGTTATAATCCTTCAATATGTAAGTACCTAGTACCTTTAAAATATGTCTACACTTACGTTAATATGATTTTAATTTTATCTAGCAATTGTGGGCACACTTGAAGCTGAAAAAGAAAGAAGAAAATCTGGGCTATCCTCAAGAGTTCAGTTTCGAAACCAAGGTTCTGAGCCCAAATATACTCAAGAACTAACTCTGAAGAGGCAGAAACAGAAAGTGTGCATGGAGGAAACCCTGTGGCTACAGGTGAGGGCTGCAGATGGTCACATCTGTTTTATCACTTAACTCTGACTGCATGCTTTTCATGCAGGATAATATCAGAGATAAACTGCGTCCCATTCCCATAACTGCCTCAGTGGAGATCCAAGAGCCAAGCTCTCGTAGGCGAGTGAATTCACTTCCAGAAGTTCTTCCAATTCTGAATTCAGATGAACCCAAGACAGCTCATATTGATGTAAGTCTCTCTGACTTTCATTTTGCCAAAGTGTAAATTGACAATAGTTTTCGTTTTCCTACAGGTTCACTTCTTAAAAGAGGGATGTGGAGACGACAATGTATGTAACAGCAACCTTAAACTAGAATATAAATTTTGCACCCGAGAAGGAAATCAAGACAAATTTTCTTATTTACCAATGTAAGAATCGTTGTGTAGCACTAGCAAAAATGCCTTTTTGTTCTTGTTTTCTTATTTTTAATAGTCAAAAAGGTGTACCAGAACTAGTTCTAAAAGATCAGAAGGATATTGCTTTAGAAATAACAGTGACAAACAGCCCTTCCAACCCAAGGAATCCCACAAAAGATGGCGATGACGCCCATGAGGCTAAACTGATTGCAACGTTTCCAGACACTTTAACCTATTCTGCATATAGAGAACTGAGGGCTTTCCCTGTAAGTATTGTTAGAGACCAGCTGAGAGGGGAGGATTGTGACCTAGCGTGTGTTTCTTTTACAGGAGAAACAGTTGAGTTGTGTTGCCAACCAGAATGGCTCGCAAGCTGACTGTGAGCTCGGAAATCCTTTTAAAAGAAATTCAAATGTAGGTGATGCCTTCATATACTGTATTTTACTGCCTGTGTTAACAGCTATTTATGTTTTTTTAGGTCACTTTTTATTTGGTTTTAAGTACAACTGAAGTCACCTTTGACACCCCAGATCTGGATATTAATCTGAAGTTAGAAACGTAAGAGTTACATCAACCTCTCCATTCAGAATATACAACCCTATTGTTTCCTTTTCATTTTCAGAACAAGCAATCAAGATAATTTGGCTCCAATTACAGCTAAAGCAAAAGTGGTTATTGAACTGCTTTTATCGGTCTCGGGGTAAGTGTTTGTGTTTAGCATAACAAATCAATCTCATTAAAACTGGTGTTTTTTAATTTGACAGAGTTGCTAAACCTTCCCAGGTGTATTTTGGAGGTACAGTTGTTGGCGAGCAAGCTATGAAATCTGAAGATGAAGTGGGAAGTTTAATAGAGTATGAATTCAGGGTAAGTTGGAGCAGTTGGTCTTTTCATTATACAGACTGAGATAATATGTATTATTTTCTAACAGGTAATAAACTTAGGTAAACCTCTTACAAACCTCGGCACAGCAACCTTGAACATTCAGTGGCCAAAAGAAATTAGCAATGGGAAATGGTTGCTTTATTTGGTGAAAGTAGAATCCAAAGGATTGGAAAAGGTAACTTGTGAGCCACAAAAGGAGATAAACTCCCTGAACCTAACGGTATGTCGGTAGATTTATCTAATGTCTCCATAATTGGAACTATTTTGGATATAATTTTTTTCAGGAGTCTCACAACTCAAGAAAGAAACGGGAAATTACTGAAAAACAGATAGATGATAACAGAAAATTTTCTTTATTTGCTGAAAGAAAATACCAGACTCTTGTAAGTATTTTTCAAGAGCTGTGAATATTTGACTTTTGATGACCATTCTTCTTTTTCTCTCTAGAACTGTAGCGTGAACGTGAACTGTGTGAACATCAGATGCCCGCTGCGGGGGCTGGACAGCAAGGCGTCTCTTATTTTGCGCTCGAGGTTATGGAACAGCACATTTCTAGAGGTATGACCTTGGCTTGAGGCTGTCCCATGGAAACTTCCCTAATGCATTCACTGTCTCCAAACAGGAATATTCCAAACTGAACTACTTGGACATTCTCATGCGAGCCTTCATTGATGTGACTGCTGCTGCCGAAAATATCAGGCTGCCAAATGCAGGCACTCAGGTGAGAGGTTCCCCAGCTTCATTCAGGTTCAGGTAGTAATGCTGCTTTCTTTTCTGCCCTGTAGGTTCGAGTGACTGTGTTTCCCTCAAAGACTGTAGCTCAGTATTCGGGAGTACCTTGGTGGATCATCCTAGTGGCTATTCTCGCTGGGATCTTGATGCTTGCTTTATTAGTGTTTATACTATGGAAGGTAAGTCATATCTGGCATTTGAATTTCATAACTAAAATTGACTAAATACCTTGCTTCCTTGTAGTGTGGTTTCTTCAAGAGAAATAAGAAAGATCATTATGATGCCACATATCACAAGGCTGAGATCCATGCTCAGCCATCTGATAAAGAGAGGCTTACTTCTGATGCATAGTATTGATCTACTTCTGTAATTGGTAATTGATCAATGTTTTTTAATTGCTAGCTGTTTGTTTCTCTTTCTCTTTCCCTCTTCTCTAGTGTGGATTCTTTAAACGCTCTAGGTACGATGACAGTGTTCCCCGATACCATGCTGTAAGGATCCGGAAAGAAGAGCGAGAGATCAAAGATGAAAAGTATATTGATAACCTTGAAAAAAAACAGTGGATCACAAAGTGGAACGAAAATGAAAGCTACTCATAGCGGGGGCCTAAAAAAAAAAAGCTTCACAGTACCCAAACTGCTTTTTCCAACTCAGAAATTCAATTTGGATTTAAAAGCCTGCTCAATCCCTGAGGACTGATTTCAGAGTGACTACACACAGTACGAACCTACAGTTTTAACTGTGGATATTGTTACGTAGCCTAAGGCTCCTGTTTTGCACAGCCAAATTTAAAACTGTTGGAATGGATTTTTCTTTAACTGCCGTAATTTAACTTTCTGGGTTGCCTTTATTTTTGGCGTGGCTGACTTACATCATGTGTTGGGGAAGGGCCTGCCCAGTTGCACTCAGGTGACATCCTCCAGATAGTGTAGCTGAGGAGGCACCTACACTCACCTGCACTAACAGAGTGGCCGTCCTAACCTCGGGCCTGCTGCGCAGACGTCCATCACGTTAGCTGTCCCACATCACAAGACTATGCCATTGGGGTAGTTGTGTTTCAACGGAAAGTGCTGTCTTAAACTAAATGTGCAATAGAAGGTGATGTTGCCATCCTACCGTCTTTTCCTGTTTCCTAGCTGTGTGAATACCTGCTCACGTCAAATGCATACAAGTTTCATTCTCCCTTTCACTAAAACACACAGGTGCAACAGACTTGAATGCTAGTTATACTTATTTGTATATGGTATTTATTTTTTCTTTTCTTTACAAACCATTTTGTTATTGACTAACAGGCCAAAGAGTCTCCAGTTTACCCTTCAGGTTGGTTTAATCAATCAGAATTAGAGCATGGGAGGTCATCACTTTGACCTAAATTATTTACTGCAAAAAGAAAATCTTTATAAATGTACCAGAGAGAGTTGTTTTAATAACTTATCTATAAACTATAACCTCTCCTTCATGACAGCCTCCACCCCACAACCCAAAAGGTTTAAGAAATAGAATTATAACTGTAAAGATGTTTATTTCAGGCATTGGATATTTTTTACTTTAGAAGCCTGCATAATGTTTCTGGATTTCATACTGTAACATTCAGGAATTCTTGGAGAAAATGGGTTTATTCACTGAACTCTAGTGCGGTTTACTCACTGCTGCAAATACTGTATATTCAGGACTTGAAAGAAATGGTGAATGCCTATGGTGGATCCAAACTGATCCAGTATAAGACTACTGAATCTGCTACCAAAACAGTTAATCAGTGAGTCGATGTTCTATTTTTTGTTTTGTTTCCTCCCCTATCTGTATTCCCAAAAATTACTTTGGGGCTAATTTAACAAGAACTTTAAATTGTGTTTTAATTGTAAAAATGGCAGGGGGTGGAATTATTACTCTATACATTCAACAGAGACTGAATAGATATGAAAGCTGATTTTTTTTAATTACCATGCTTCACAATGTTAAGTTATATGGGGAGCAACAGCAAACAGGTGCTAATTTGTTTTGGATATAGTATAAGCAGTGTCTGTGTTTTGAAAGAATAGAACACAGTTTGTAGTGCCACTGTTGTTTTGGGGGGGCTTTTTTCTTTTCGGAAATCTTAAACCTTAAGATACTAAGGACGTTGTTTTGGTTGTACTTTGGAATTCTTAGTCACAAAATATATTTTGTTTACAAAAATTTCTGTAAAACAGGTTATAACAGTGTTTAAAGTCTCAGTTTCTTGCTTGGGGAACTTGTGTCCCTAATGTGTTTAGATTGCTAGATTGCTAAGGAGCTGATACTTTGACAGTGTTTTTAGACCTGTGTTACTAAAAAAAAGATGAATGTCCTGAAAAGGGTGTTGGGAGGGTGGTTCAACAAAGAAACAAAGATGTTATGGTGTTTAGATTTATGGTTGTTAAAAATGTCATCTCAAGTCAAGTCACTGGTCTGTTTGCATTTGATACATTTTTGTACTAACTAGCATTGTAAAATTATTTCATGATTAGAAATTACCTGTGGATATTTGTATAAAAGTGTGAAATAAATTTTTTATAAAAGTGTTCATTGTTTCGTAACACAGCATTGTATATGTGAAGCAAACTCTAAAATTATAAATGACAACCTGAATTATCTATTTCATCAAACCAAAGTTCAGTGTTTTTATTTTTGGTGTCTCATGTAATCTCAGATCAGCCAAAGATACTAGTGCCAAAGCAATGGGATTCGGGGTTTTTTTCTGTTTTCGCTCTATGTAGGTGATCCTCAAGTCTTTCATTTTCCTTCTTTATGATTAAAAGAAACCTACAGGTATTTAACAACCTACAAATTGGGAGTTGTCTTTGGACTGAATCCTCCTCT